CACTCCAGCCTGGCGACAGAGCGAGACTCCGTCTCAAAAAATACATAAATAAATAAATAAAGTGCCATACTGAATCTACCAAAAATAAATCAAAATGAGTAAGAGAGGCTGCCAGACCATCTTCTTCATCAGAGGTAATGGTCAGAGGCTTCTGAACGTTGGTATGGAAATGAGCCTGCAGGCAGGATTTGTATGCAGGGAAGAGGAGGTTTGTAAACTAGGTGAATTATACCTTCAGAGTGCATATAATGTATATTATACTTTTCCTCTACGTATGCGTACCAGCCGTATTACCTATGTATCATCTGATCCACCAAGTCTGGACTGAAGAAGTCCTTGTAGGACCACACTACACATGGCGAGCCGGTACTCGGAAGGGATTATTCCGAAGAGGATTTGTAGACACTACCCGCTGTGTATGACCTAGGCCCTTTACACGGGCACCACTGGAGCTAGGAAGCCAGCAGAAAGCTCCTCCCCCTGGCCTGGGAGCGGGCTGTCCGTAGGACCCAGAGCACCTCCCATGGGAGAAACGCCCGGCTTTGCTTCTGGCCCCGCCCCGCCTCCCTCCAGGCCCCGCCCCGCCTCCCCGGCCCCGCCCCAACCCCGCGGCCCCGCCCCTCCTCCCCGGCTCCGCCCCGCCTCCCCGGGCCCGCCGCTCCTCGCGGCCTCCGCGTCTTCCTTCCGGGTCGCGCTAGGCCGGGCTTGCGGCGGTTGTGCCGCATCTAGAGAGTCGGGGAGCCGCCCCCGCACCCAGGCCTTCTCGCGCTGCCTGGTCGCTGGTGAAGCCCGCGGCGCGCGCCTCTCCCGGACCCTGCAGGGTACGGCCCTTCCTTTACTTCTCCCTCCCGTGGGTCTCTGTCTTCTTCCTTTGGCGCCGGGGCGGGGCCGGGGCCGAGCCAGCGCGCAGCTCCGCGCTTTGGGGAGTCTGGACGCCTGGCAGAGGCCCCCGCTGCCCGCCCCTCCCCGCCCGCGGCCCCGCGCCCCCGCGCCTCCGCTTCACGCTTGCGGGGCTTGCTGGGGCCCTTGAGAACTGCTGACGTGCCTCGGGCTCTTTCTACGCTACAGTCTGCCTGCAGGCTGTGAGGCGTCGTTCGGACGTGTGCGCGGCTCAGGGTTGTTTACACCGCGGGGGACTGCGGGTCGCCCCACACCCGCGCTCAGTGCTGCGCCGGCAGCCACGCGTCGGCCACATGCCCGCCTGTGCTTGTGATTCCTGTGCCTGCTGCCTTGATTTCCCTCTGACATCCGATGGTTTTTGCCTAACCAGGCCTGTTTTCTTTCTTCAGGACTGCTACAGGGTGCCCAGCTACAACCTTGTTTCTGTGTTTAGGTTTAGGGGTGCCCCTAGAGTGTGATGATGACCATCTACTTGGCCTCCTTGTCGACATATTTATAACGGGTGGTTTTGGATTTCCTTGATTTCCCAGTAATCATTGCCACAAACCTTCGAGATGCATTCACAGATTGAAATACAGTATACAAATAACTATTATAGAAGGTGAAGATGGTATAAGCCTGTGGTCAGGTAGTTGCGTTGGCAGGATGCCCGTCTGGCTTTGTGCTCCGGAGGGCACATTACCACCAGGTGCAGGGATCTCTGCTTGCTTTGGTCTGTTCACAGACACAAGCTGCCTTTTCTGGTTCTTGCGTGCACTCCTTGGTTTCTTAAGTTCAGCTATAGGTATATATTTTTTTCTTTCAGGCTCACTTCCTGCCTCCATTATCCTGTACCGCATATTGTATCTGTTGGTTGAGTAGAGAGAGATTCATCCAGAGTCATCAGCGCTCCAATAGTCCTTTATCAGATTAAGGACTTGAGGGAAATGTGCATTATGCTTTAGTAGGCACTCTAAAAGTTCCTTGAATTGGATTCTTCTTTCCATACTTATGTTCTGAGTACTAACTTTGTTTTAAACTTCTGCGCCAAAAGTTGGCTTTTCTGAACTCTGCATTTTCAAACTCTTCCCTTCTGTTATTTGAAAATCAGATAAGTCAACTCATTGTAAGATGGATAATTTCTTTACTCACGCCGTGATGAAATAATGCGATTATAGTACTCTGTACAATGGTACATATGGTACTTGCACATATGGTCAGTTAACAAAAACTGCCCCTTCTTTCTTTACTGTGTTAGTCTCATCCTCTTAATGTTGCTGCGGTTAACATTCTCGATCTTAACTTCGCGGATCTAACACAGTGTCCTTTAAAAAAGGCCTTTATCTACATGAATTGTATATAAATATCCACCTCCGTTTTCTTCTAGTATTGTTAATGATCTTATTTATATTTAATGTGAGATAAGAAGGCTCTAACTTTATAATTTTGTTAGTGACTCCATCATCATTTGTTGGAATTCTATTTTTCCCTGCTGATCAGTCCTATAAATACCATAGGCCCTAAATTCCCGTGTATTCTTGGGACTTTCTGAACGGTCTAGTATTCTTTGGCTCCCTGTGGTGATCCTGGCTTCTGTGATGCTCTTATTGCTCTAGGTTTATAATGTGTTTTAATATCTAGGGATTTGAACGATGCCTGGCATATTGTAGACATCACTAAATATTTTTGAAATGAACACATTTAGTGGGGGCAAGTTGATTCCCTTTCTTTACCTCTTGCCTCCCTCCCCCCTTTAAAATTTTCCTGCCAGTTATTGAGATTCATTTATTTTAGCTTGCTTTTTCCATGGTCAGTTGAATCATTAACTGTTAGTAAATAAATCCCTTCTGTTGCTCATTCAGAACTTGCGACTAGAGTTGCTCCTTACAGTTACATAGAGAAGCAGCCTGATTAAAAATCTGCATGCCTTTTGACTTTGCACCGTGTCATAGTAACTGTAGTGTGTCTCTCCCCATCACCTGTGATTTAGGATGTTCTGTACCTGGTTTCTAAGAGAAAAATGGTTATCTAAGAGATAAATGGCTGTAGAAGTGTTCCCTGGGATATGAGGAAGATATCCTCATATCCATTTGTATTTTACCATCACAACTGGATATCTAAAATATAATAAATTTTACACTGGACACTTAAAACTTTATTAGCCCATGAAATAAATGTATGCATTCTTTAAAAAAGATCAAGCAATACAGAAATCCTTAAAGGAGGAAGTGAAAGTGCTGTGTGCCCACCTACCCAGTAACCTTGTTCCATAAAGATGATCACTGCTTGCAGATTTTAAAAATAAATATATTTAAGTCTACTTTTGTTTCATAAATGGCAGTGTACCATCTATAATTTTCTATAGCTTCCACTTAATAATAATTGATAAACATCCTTCTGTGTCAGTGCATATAATAGTATCTTGTCTTTTTTGTAAGTCTTTTGGTATTTCATTGTAGGAATAACCCAAAAGTTATTTAGCCAGTCCCCTGTTGGCATTATTCCAAATTTATTACAAACAGAACTGCAAGGATCATTTTTGTGTTTATTCTGTATACTGTCATGTTTGCATGTTAGTTCATTTCCTAAGATATGGAATTGCTAGGTCAGAGGCTACACATAAGTGTTAAATTATGAGAGATTCTGCCAAAGTGCTCCTCAAAAGTTGTTGGTAAGAGTAAATTTATACAATTTGTTAAAATATTGCTTTTGCCATATCACATTGCCAAGAATTGTCAAGGATCTGAGATCATACCCTACTTGCAAGCTAACAGTTTCATGGAAACTGGCAGAAAATATGAGACTCCTGACTCAGAGACAAAGCACAACAGGAACGGTAGCCAGAGGATCATCTTATGCTGATTTGCTGGAACCCTGATTTCCACAGGGTGATGTGATAAGAGCCCAGTGACACTAGCAGATGAAGTAGGTTATGTTACAGGAGAGGAGTCCTTAGTTTAGGGAACCTGAATCTTTCATAGTGGGCTGCAAATAAAGCTGTCTGATCTTTGCCAGAGAGGGAGACATTATCTTTATTTTCCCACATGGTAAACAAACCTGCCCTCTGTACCAGAGGGAGACATCTCTTTATCTGCCAAGGCTATTTGCTATATAAACACCACTGAAAAGATAAAAAATAAAGGCCGTCAGTGCCTCTACTTATATGATATGCAGAAACTTGAGAGGCCTGCTAAGATGAAATGATTATTTTTTATATTTAGTAATTTTATGGATGAAAAATGCTATTTTATTGTTTTAGTATTGCATTTCTTTGCTTATTGATGAGGTTGACTATCTGTATGTTTGTTGGTCATTTGTATTCGTTTTTACTTGCATGATCATATCCCTTGCTTAGGTTTCTGTTGAAATGTTCCTCTTTTCTAATTGATTTGTAATAGCTCTTTACATATTGTGGCTATTAATGATTTGGTTCACCATTTGCTAGTATTTTCTCATAGTCTATTCTTTAGTGTTTCTTGGGGCTTTTGCTTTATAAAAATCTTTAATATTTATGTTGCCAGTTCTGCTGTTGTTTTCCTTTACGGCCTCTGGGTTTCCACCGGAAGATTATTAAAATACTCTTTGTACACATTCTGTTATCATAGATATAGATTTTTAAAAATGGTTGCTATGGCATACTATTACAAATTTATTTTTCCAAATTGCTGGACATTTTCCTAAAACATTTATTTTGATAAACTGTCCTTTCCCTGTTATTTGATTTGACACATTTGTTGTAAGATACTATATCCTTAATTTGTTGTTTTTCTCAAAGCCAACAAATTAGTAAGCAAAGTATGTTAGATGTTTACTGTGATTATGATTTTGGTTGAATTCAGCCTTAAAGATAATATGTGTAATTGTTCTTAGTGGATTTTATCTTAAAGAATATGAAGTATCTTTTTTGCCCTGTTTAGTGATTTTTTGGCTGGGAGTCTACATTGTCTTATATGACTTTTGCCTCTCTGTCAGTTTTGTGTGTACCTGATAGGTCTTTTTTGTCCATATGTTTATTATGTTTATTTTCAGTCATTTTACACCATTTTGCTTTACTTGCCTTTCATAAACATCAAACATTCATGTAACTGAGCTGAACTTTTATTTCTCCCTGAAATCTTCCCCCTTGCCAATTTGGAAGTTTGTCTTCTTTTTTTTTTTTTTTTTTTTTGAGACAGAGTCTTGCTCTGTCACCCATGCTGGAGTGCAGTGGTGTAATGTGTAATTTTGGCTCACTGCAACCTCCATCTCCTGGACTTAAGTGATCCTCCTGCCTCAGCCTCTCAAGTAGCCTGGACTGCAGGTGCATGCCACAATACCTGGCTAATTTTTGTGTTTTTTGTAGAGATGGGGCTTCACCATGTTGCCCAGGCTGGTCTCAAACTCCTGGGCTCAAGTGATCCACCCGCCTTGGCCTCCCAACGTGCTGGGGTTACAGGTGTGAGCCACTGTGCCCGGCCTGGAATTTTGTCCTTTTTTTTTTTGTTTTACATTTTATAAAACTTTTAAAAAAGATCATTGTAGATTCATATACAGTTGTAAGAAATAATACAGAGATCTAGATCCTGTGTACATTCACCCAGTTTCCACCTATGGTAACACCTTGCATAACTACAGTACAATATTATACTCAGGAAATTGACATTGATACAATCTATAGACCTTATTCAGATTTCACCAGTTTTACTTGTACCCATCCCTGTGCCTGTTTAGTTGTAAGTAATTTTATGTAGATTCCTGTGAACACTACCACAGTCAGAATATACAACAGTTCCATCACAAGGTTACCTTGTACAAAATTGGGTTTATCTCTTAATAGGACAATTTAATCTAGTCATATTAACTATTTTTTCCCCTCTCCTGCAAGTTTGGAAATTCTGAAACCATCTATAACTGACTCTTTTTTGCCCTCATTCTTCCCATTAATAAGTTGAGACCTGGATCTCTTGCCTTCTTTACATTCTTGGTTTTATTGATTTGATTTCTTTTCTATAGTTGTAATATTCTGTTCCCACATTGCTATAAAGAAATACCTGAGACTGGGTAATTTATAAAGTAAAGAGGTTTAATTGGCTCACAGTTCCACAGGCTGTACAGGAAGCATGGTGCTGTCATCTGCTAGGCTTCTGCGAGGCCTCAGGAAATTTACAATCATTGTGGCAGGCAAAGCAGGAGCAAGGGTCTTACATGGCAGGAGCAGAAGGAAGAGAGTGGGGGATGCGCTATATGCTTTGAAACAAAAAGATCTCTTCAGAACTCATATGAGAACACCACTAGGGGCATAGTGCTAAACCATGAGAAACCACCCCCATGATCCAATCACCTTCCAGGCCCCACCTCCAGCACTGGGGATTACATTTCACTGTTAGATTTTGATGCAGACACAGATGCAAACCATATCAGTAGTTCTTCTGTTTGTTTGTTTTTTTCTAACCATTTTTTAAAATTTTGCTAGTATCGTATCACTTAGATTTAACTATAAGGTCACTGTTACTTGAATAGTATGTCTTCCCTGTTTTTGAAGTATTTAATTCTGTTGTTTTTTTTTTTAACTGGCATACATTTTTAAGTAATAGTTTCAGGAAGAGTTATGGGAAGTATACTTGCATATCTAGAATATTTTTTATTTAATTTTGTTTTTTCTATGTGAATAAGAGTTTGAGCCATTTTTTTTTTCCTTTAGAATTTCCTTGAACTTAAATTAGCTTCAGTCTTTATCTTATATAGATGTTAGGTTTCTTGTATATGTGCTCTAGGTCATTTATTTGTCTCTTAATTTTCAATTTATTTCAGTCACCACCTCTTCTAAGAATTTTTTTAAGTTAGTTTGTGCTTATTTCATGGATCCTATAACCTATTAATTAACACTAAACAATGATTTTTAAAAAAAACTATTGTCCTAATTTTGGCTTTAACTTTTCCTGAATGCCATTTGCTGTAATTGCTTAACTTGTTTCCCTGTCTTTAAAATGGTTAATTCTATTCAGACATATAAATGCAGATCTATGTTGACCATCTTGGTCCTGGTCTGAAGTATTTCATGTCATGAAGGTCACTATTCTGTTTTCCAGACAGGTAGTTTCCTAAGGCAAGATGAGTGGTTGGGGCTGTGTGAGCAGGCTTTGCCCTGGGCAGAACAAGTGGGCAGAACATGCCAACTAGTAGATATCTTTAAAGAGAACAGACAAGTAAGCTAGCGTGTGCATAACCAAATCAATACTAGAGTATCGGATTTACAGCTTGACTTGTTTTGACTGAAAACAAAAGCACACAGAACAGTTACATCATCCTAAAAATTCCTTGTGTGGCCCCTTTGTGGTTACTTTAGTCAATTTCTCTTTCTTCCCTTAACCCTGGGCAATCACTGATTTATCTGCCTTTCCTATTTGCCTTTTCCAAAGTATCACATAAATGAAATCATACAATATGTAGTTTTTGCATCAGACCTCTGTCACTTAACAAAATGCATTTTAAGATTCATCTATATTATTGCCTGGATTGGTGGTTCTTTCTTTTTTTTTTTCCTGAGTAGTAACTCATTGTATGGATGTAACACTGTACATGCATCTGTCAAGGACATCTTAGATGTTTCCAAGTTGCAACAATTATGAATAAATCTGCTATAAACATTTGTATACAGGTTTTTGGTTGGATGTAGGTTTTCAGTACACTTGAGTAAATACCTCGGAATGGGATTGCTGGATGGTTTGGTAAGGGCGGATGGACCTTTATAATAAACCGTGAAACTGTTTTTCAAAGTGGCTATATGATTTTGCATTCCCACTAGAAATGTTTGCAGAATCTAATTTGGTATCTTAAAATTTGATTAATTTGTAGTTAACTCTTCCCAGGTCTTCCCTTAAGAGCAAATACTTCCCAGGTCTAAGATGAAATACTTTCTCAGGGTTTACTCTTTTGAAACTGTACTTGATCTTGCTCTTCGGTAATATGTTTGCTAGGACATGTACAAGTATCCCATAAGAGAAAAAAAGATATTTTCAAGTAGATGAAAAGGCAAGCACAGACTGGGAGAAAACATTTGCAAAAACATCTGTCTAACAAAGAAATTGTATCTAGTGTGTGTAAAGAACTCTTACAACTCCATAGTAAGGAAACAACAACAAAAAAAAGATTAGAAAATAGACACTGCACTAAAGAAGATATAAATGGCAAATAAGCACGTGAAAAGATGTTCCATGTCATTAATCAATTAAGAAATTCAAATTAAAACCACAGGGTATCACCACCCACCCACTAGAATGGATGAAGATTGACAATATTAACTATTGATGAGGATGTGGAGCAACTGGAACTCTCATATGTTGATGTCAGAATGTAAAATGCTACAGCCACTTTGGAAATGGCTTGATACTAGAAACAAGCCAAATGTTTAGCAACAACTGAATTGATATACCAATGTAGCTGACCCTTGAACAACATGGGTTTGGACTGTGAAGATATGCTTATATGCAGTTTTTTTCAATAAATATAGAAAAATTTTGGAGATTTGCAACAATTTGAAAAACTTGCAAATTGTGTAGCCTAGAAATATCAAAAAAAGGTATTTCACAAATAAATAAAATATATGTAGATACTAGTCTATTTTATAATTTACTGCCATGAATAGCACACATATATATTATAAAAAATTAAACTTTTTCAAAAGGTAGTCACACACTTACAGAATGTACATGCTTCCATTTGCAGTTCAGAGAAATGTAAACAAATGTAAATTCAGTATTAAATCATAACTGCATAAAATTAGCTGTGGTACATACTGTACTACTGTAATAATTTGATGATCACCTCCAGTTACTATTGCAGTGAGCTTAAATATTGCAGGTATCAGCTTCCAATGCTGTGTGAAGCTAATCATCGACACATGAGCAGTTTGTCTCTAGTAAATTGTGTATTACAGTAAGAAGTGATTTCTTGTGATTCTCACGTATTTTTCATCATGCTTAGTGTAATACCATAAACTTTGAATAACACCATGGGACCCTTAGAAAGTGCCACTGGTAATGTCGGAAGTGATTCCAAGTAGCAGCGAGAAGTCATGACATTACAAGCAAAAATGGAATTGCTTGTTATGTACCATAGATTACAGTCTGCAGCTATGGTTACCTGTCATTTCAAGATAAACGAATCCAGCAAAAGGACCACTGTGAAAAAAGAAAAGAGAATTTATGTAGCTGTTGCTACAACTATACCAGCAGGTGCAAAACCTTGCACTTTTTGTGAAATACCACTTTATCTCATATTGAAAATGCAGTTCTTATGTGGGTGCAGGATTGCTATAAGAAAGACATGCTTGTAGACTCTAATATGATTTGAGAGAAAGTGAAGTTAATGTATGACAGCTTAAAGCAAAAAGAAGGTGAAGGATAGAAAGCTAGAGAATTTAATGCCAGCAAAGGATGGTTTGATAATTGTAGAAAGAAGTTTGGCTTTATGTATGTTAAGATAACAGGAAAGCAGCTGCTACTGTTCAAGAGGCAGCAGATGATTTCCCAGATACCATTAAAATAATTGAGGAGAAAGGATATCTGCTTAAATGGGATTCTTTCTCTCTCTCATTTCATTTCGTTTCGTTTCATTTCATCTCCCTTCCTCCCTCCCTCCTGTCTTGTCTTTTCCTTTCTCTTCTCTTTTTTTTTTTTTTTTTTTTTTTTTTTGAGACAAGGTCTTGCTCTGTCACCCAGGCTGAAGTGCAATGGCATGATCACAGCTTACTGTAGCCCCAGCCTCCTGAGGTGGAAACAGTCCTCCCAAATAGCTAGGATTACAGGTGCACACCACCACACTTAGCTAATTTTTTATTTTTTATTTTTGTAGAGGCAGGGTCTCCCTATGTTTCTTAGGCTGGTCTTAAACTCCTGGTCTCCAGTGATCCTTCTGCCTTGGCCTCCCAAAGTACTGGGATTACAGGCATGAGCCGCTGTGCCCAGCCTCAGTCAGGTTTTGAATGCAGACAAAGTGCCCTATTCTGGAAAAAAAAAATGCCACAAAAGACATTTATTATTAAAGAAGTAAAGCAAGCACCAGGATTTAAGGCAGGAAGGGATAGACTAACTCTGGTGTTTTGTGCAAATGTATCTGGGTTTATGATCAAGACTGCTTATTTATAAAGCTACTAACCCCCAGCCTTAAAGGGAAAAGGTAAATGCCAGTTATCAGTCTTTTCGTTATGTAACAGGAAGGCCTGGACAATCAGAGTTCTTTTTCTTGATTGATTTCATCAATGCTTTGTCCCTGAAGTCAGGAAGTATTAATACCTTGCTATAAGGGACTGCCTTTTAAAGTTCTTTTGGTATCAGACAATGTCCCTGGCCACCCAGAACTCCACGAGTTTAACACTGAAGGTGTCGAAGTATATTCCACATGTCCCCAAATGCAATGTCCCTAATTCAGCCTCCAGATCAGGGGGTTGTAAGGAACTTTAAGGCTTACTATACATGGTACTCTATGGAAAGAACTGTGAACTCTATGGATGAGAACCTCAACAGAGAGAACCTGTAAGTTTGGAAGGATTACACCATTGAATATGCCATTGTTACAGAAAAAACTGTGAAGGCCATCAAGACTCAAACAATAAGAAAACTAAAGAAAACTCTACCAATAGTGTACATGACTTCACAGGATATATGACAGAACCAATCAAGGAAATCATGAAAGAGATTGTAGATAGGGCAAAAAAAAAAAAAAAAAAGGGTGCAGGGGGAGGAGGATGAAGGGTTTCAAGATATGGATCTTAGAGAAATTCAAGAGCTAATAGACTCCACACCAAAGGAGTTAACAGAAAACAACTTGGTGGAGACGAGTGTTTCTGAATTAGTGCCAGATGACGAGGAAGAAGACATAAAAGAGGCAGTGCCAGAAAACAAATTGACATTAGACAATTTGGCAGAAAGTTCCAATTATTCTGGACAGTTTTGACTTCTTTTACAACATGGACCCTTCTATGACATGGACACTGAAACTAAAGCAAATGGTGGAAGAAGGATTGGTACTGTATAGAGATATTTTTGGAGAAATGAAATAGCAAAAAGTCAGGCAGAATTTATAGTATATTTCCACAAAATTGCACCGAGTGTGCCTGCCTCTCCTGCCTCTTTTTACACCTCCTCCATCACTTTCACCCTGTATCCTGAAATGGCAAGGACCACCCCTCCTCTTCCTCCTCCCTTCTCAGCCTACTCAACATGAAGATCAGATCGAAGACCTTTGTGGTGATTCACTTTCACTTAATGAGTAGTCAATATATTTTCTCTTCCTTATGATTTTGTTAACAGTACTTTTCTCTAGCTTACTTTATTATAAGCATAAATTATATAACTTACAAAATATGTTAATCAACTGTTTATGTTATTGGTAAGCCTTCTGGTCGACAGTAGCCTATTAGTAAAGTTTTGGGTGAGTCAAAAGTTATATTCAGATTTTTTTTTTTTTTTGAGACGAAGTCACCCAGGCTGGAGTGCAGTGGCACAATCTCGGCTCACTGCAACCTCTGCCTCCCAGGTTCAAGTGATTCTCCTGCCTCAGCCTCCTGAGTAGTTGGGATTATAGGTGTGTGCCACCACAACTGTTTAATTTTTGTATTTTTAGTAGAGACAGGGTTTTTCCCTATTGGCCAGGCTGGTCTCAAACTCCTGACCTCTGGTGATCCACCTGCCTCAGTTTCCCAAAATGCTGGGATTACAGGCATGAGCCACTATTCCAGCCTATATTCAGATTTTTTTACTGCATAGGGGGTCAGTGCCCCAATCCCATACATTGTTCAAGGGTCAACTGTATAATGGGATTTGATTCAGAATAAAAAGGAACTGAACTACTCTTAACACATAGCATCATGGGTAAATCTGGAAGATAGACTGAACAAAATAAGCTAGACACAAAATAATACAGTTGATCCTCAAACAACATGAAGGTTAGGGGTGCCAATCCCCCATGCAGTTGATCCAGCTATAATTTTTTACTCCCCATAAGCTTAACTACCACTGAATAGCCTATGGTTGACTGGAAGCCTTACTGATAACATATACAGTTGGTTAATATATGTTTTATATGTTATATGTATTGTATACTGTATTCTTACAATGAAATAGGCTAGAGAAAGAAAATATTAAGAAAATCATGAGGAAAAGAAAATATATTTACTCCTCATTAAGTGGAAATAGGTCATCATAAAGGTATTCATCCTCATTGTCGTCATGTTAAATAGACTAAGAGGGAGGAAGAGGATGGGTCAGTCTTGCTGTTTCAGAGATCGCAGAGACAGAAGAAAAGGCACATATAAGTGGACCCACACAGTTCAAACCTGTGTTAAGGGTTAGCCATACATACCATATTATTTCACTTTCATATAATTCTGGAATAAAGGACAATCTGGTTTGTAGTGACAGAAAGCAGATCAGTTTTTGCTTGGCATAGGTTGTGGATGGGTGATTGACCAGGGATCCTTTTAGGCTAGTGGTAATATTCTGTATCTTGATTTTGGTGGTGGTTATGTTGGTTTCTGTCATTGTCAAAACTCATCAAATTATATGCTTAAAGTGGGGTACATTTTATACTAAAGTTAATTTAACAGTATTACACCATTTTAATTAGTTGCTATTTTAGCTATAATGGCAAGCTATGACAGGTGTATTGTCCTTGGATTTTTGTTTGGCAGGGTGTAAATCCACTATATTTTTTTCTAGGTAAAATGTTCTCTATGTTAATGTACAAAAATATATGGCTAGTATTTGGCTAAAGTAAATTCACATAATTAGTATGACTTTAACAAACAAAATATCATTTTTTCTTTCTTCAGTAAGTTCCTTAAATTTATCCTCAGCCAGATATCTCCAATTTTTAATATTTTAGTTAAATATCATTGCATATCTGCTAAAGATTTAGGGTTATTCCAGAGTCACAGTTCTTCTCATTCAGATGCCTTATTCTTTTTTTTTTTTTGAGACGGAGTCTCGCTCTGTCGCCCAGGCCAGACTGCGGACTGCAGTGGCGCAATCTCGGCTCACTGCAAGCTCCGCTTCCCGGGTTCACGCCATTCTCCTGCCTCAGCCTCCCGAGTAGCTGGGACTACAGGCGCCCGCCACCGCGCCCGGCTAATTTTTTGTATTTTTAGTAGAGACGGGGTTTCACCTTGTTAGCCAGGATGGTCTCGATCTCCTGACCTCATGATCCACCCGCCTCGGCCTCCCAAAGTGCTGGGATTACAGGCGTGAGCCACCGCGCCCGGCCCAGATGGCTTATTCTTACCCATCGTTAAACACTGAAGAAAAAGGTAATATATAGGTAATATAACAGTGGAATCTATTTCTAAGTTATGTTGTATCATCGTACCTGTGTAATTAGAAACATATCCTTTCTTTTCACTTTGTGAGATAGCATGTTGGGCAGGAAGAGGGTTTCCAGATCCATTATATCAGAAAAAAAAAAAACAAAAAACCATTCCACTCATCCTATAGCTCTACTTAAAAAAAAAAAAAAGATTCCTTCAGTTCCTTTTTCTGCTTTTCTTGCTACTAAAGATTGATTATGAAATATTTCAGAAGTTTAGATATGCTTGTTAAAGAAAGTCTAGGAAAGAAAGAACATATTCTGCAGAAGTAACCTTTCTCAATTCCTAGTTTAAATTGGTTCTAAATCTTATCTCTTGTTTTCTGATAAATTCATTCCTACTTGACTTCTTGGGTACCTCTTGCTTAGTTCCTGCCCTTTATTCATTAACTCACCAGAGGTTTTTGCACAGTCTAATGTATTCCAGACTTTTTGGATTATTTCCTTGCATTTTTGAGATCTACCTTGATTCCTCGAAGAGAGTGGTACTGTTTACCTCTGGTTTTTGAGATTTTTGCTCTGCTTTTAGATTTTTCTTCCTGGCCTGGTTCCCTTGCCTTCTCCATTTGCTTCATTCGCTTGGATTTTCAAGAAGCTTTGAAGCTGGATAGGAGTCTCCAGTCTTCCTCTTGATCCATATGTTTCAGGTAAGAACGCCACCTATTTTTTCTACTTTGGGTAAAAATATTTTCCAAAACTCTTTTCTTACAGGTAAAAGAATGTCACATGTCAGCATTTGTACCTGAAGTCAGCATGCAAAGTTCAGGGTACCTGGATGAATGCCAACTTTTGCATTTCCCATGTGTATCCTGTGACCATTCTATCTGGGGTGAGTGATTTCTAAGAGTAGCTGGCAACAAAATTTTACTTCACCAAGCCATTCATTTTTTTAGAACATCCTTCAAAGAGTTCATGCATCTTACTGAGGACACCTGACCTTTTGAAGCTTCATAATTCACATCTAGATGTCACCGGTCTTTCCCATGTTAACAGTTCTGACCATGTTTTATTATATATGCCTTCGGCGCCGAGCCAGGACAGCTACAAGAGGAGAAATGATGAACACCCATAGAGCTATAGAATCAAACAGCCAGACTTCCCCTCTCAATGCAGAGGTAGTCCAGTATGCCAAAGAAGTAGTGGATTTCAGTTCCCATTATGGAAGTGAGAATAGTATGTCCTATACTATGTGGAATTTGGCTGGTGTACCAAATGTATTCCCAAGTTCTGGTGACTTTACTCAGACAGCTGTGTTTCGAACTTATGGGACATGGTGGGATCAGTGTCCTAGTGCTTCCTTGCCATTCAAGAGGACGCCACCTAATTTTCAGAGCCAGGACTATGTGGAACTTACTTTTGAACAACAGGTGTATCCTACAGCTGTACATGTTCTAGAAACCTATCATCCCGGAGCAGTCATTAGAATTCTCGCTTGTTCTGCAAATCCTTATTCCCCAAATCCACCAGCTGAAGTAAGGTAAGACTAATTTTTTAATGACCTAAGTTATACTGTATTATAGGGAAGTTTCTTTTTTTGGCAGATGGGAGATTCTTTGGTCAGAGAGACCTACGAAGGTGAATGCTTCCCAAGCTCGCCAGTTTAAACCTTGTATTAAGCAGATAAATTTCCCCACAAATCTTATACGACTGGAAGTAAATAGTTCTCTTCTGGAATATTACACTGAATTAGATGCAGTTGTGCTACATGGTGTGAAGGACAAGCCAGTGCTTTCTCTCAAGACTTCACTTATTGACATGAATGATATAGAAGATGATGCCTATGCAGAAAAGGATGGTTGTGGAATGGACAGTCTTAACAAAAAGTTTAGCAGTGCTGTCCTCGGGGAAGGGCCAAATAATGGGTATTTTGATAAACTACCTTATGAGGTAAGCCAAAAATATTTAGCAGCAGTATTGGACTTGATGATCTTGGTTTCTCTGTCTTATTTAGCTTATTCAGCTGATTCTGAATCATCTTACACTACCAGACCTGTGTAGATTAGCACAGACTTGCAAACTACTGAGCCAGCATTGCTGTGATCCTCTGCAATACATCCACCTCAATCTGCAACCATACTGGGCAAAACTAGATGACACTTCTCTGGAATTTCTACAGTCTCGCTGCACTCTTGTCCAGTGGCTTAATTTATCTTGGACTGGCAATAGAGGCTTCATCTCTGTTGCAGGATTTAGCAGGTTAGTACAAAGCCTTGATGAAGTTTTTTTCCTATAAAATTCACATAGAATGTTGTTTTGGCAGGTTTCTGAAGGTTTGTGGATCCGAATTAGTACGCCTTGAATTGTCTTGCAGCCACTTTCTTAATGAAACTTGCTTAGAAGTTATTTCTGAGATGTGTCCAAATCTACAGGCCTTAAATCTCTCCTCCTGTGATAAGCTACCACCTCAAGCTTTCAACCACATTGCCAAGTTATGCAGCCTTAAACGACTTGTTCTCTATCGAACAAAAGTAGAGGTGAGAGTAATTCATAATTTTCATCATTGCTAATATTTGCCTCTGATGTGGTCCCTAATGGCAGCAAACAGCACTGCTCAGCATTTTGAACTTCTGTTCAGAGCTTCAGCACCTCAGTTTAGGCAGTTGTGTCATGGTAAGTGTTTGAGAATTCTTTATACTACTCAACATGTAAAAGATTGGAATTATTTGATTTCCAGATTGAAGACTATGATGTGATAGCTAGCATGATAGGAGCCAAGTGTAAAAAACTCCGGACCCTGGATCTGTGGAGATGTAAGAATATTACTGAGAATGGAATAGCAGAACTGGCTTCTGGGTGTCCACTACTGGAGGAGCTTGACCTTGGCTGGTGCCCAACTCTGCAGAGCAGCACCGGGTGCTTCACCAGACTGGCACACCAGCTCCCAAACTTGCAAAAACTCTTTCTTACAGCTAATAGATCTGTGTGTGACACAGACATTGATGAATTGGCATGTAATTGTACCAGGTTACAGCAGCTGGACATATTAGGTAAGGTTACAATATATAAATTTGTTTTAAATTTGTTTTGTTTTGTTTTGTTTCCCTTAAATAGGAACAAGAATGGTAAGTCCGGCATCCTTAAGAAAACTCCTGGAATCTTGTAAAGATCTTTCTTTACTTGATGTGTCCTTCTGTTCGCAGATTGATAACAGAGCTGTGCTAGAACTGAATGCAAGCTTTCCAAAAGTGTTCATAAAAAAGAGCTTTACTCAGTGACTTAATATATGTTCTGTATTAAAATTAATGTGCTTTGTTGGGGTTTAATTTTGGGATTGGTTTTGGGTTTTGTTTTTAGTTGTTTTAATGGTAAGAATTAAGACATTTGTAGATTTTAAAGAAAAATATGAAATTGTCCATTAAATCAAGTAAAAATGTGCACAAATGTTTTCATAAAATACTGCAAGCACTTCTCTTCAAGAATATGAGTGGATATTATTTTTACCTTATGTTAATCAGTGATATGCTTTAGTCAATAATATGATTGATAAAAGAATAACATGGAATCATGCTAACTTATTTTCAAAGGAACACTGAGCAATAAAGTATCGTGGCATTTATGCAAAAAAAAAAGTTAATTTTTTACACCTTCATGTAAGGATGTCTTATTAAGCCTGTGACCTGGCAAGTGTTTTGTTTGGTATGTACAAAATGGTCAGAGCTAGTTGGAGAATGAGACATGCTTTTCCAGCTGTTTGGTTATTTCTCTGGATTAACTGTTCAACTGGAAAATTTTTAGTTTTTCTAGCCAGGTGTGGTGGCACACACTTGTAGTCCTAGCGACACAGGAGGTGGAGGCAGGAGGATTACTTGAGATGGGATTTTGAGACTCTAGTGTACTTATGATTGCACCTGTGAGCAGCCACTGCACTCCAACCTGGGCAATATAGCAAGTCCCTTTCTCTTAAAAAAAATTGTAGTGTTTCCACTTTTCTTCTGATATTTTTGTCTATTTCACTACTGGATAATGCCAATATAAAAATTTGGGTATAATCAAGAATAAGAGGTAAACTACTAAATAAAAAAAGCTTTCCAACTGTTAGAAGCAGATGCCTTAACATTTTGTGAAAGGTAAAGTTTTGAGGTTTCTGAATTATATAAAAAAACATAAATGTGGAGATATATATTATATATACACATTATATATACATATTATAGATAATATATATCCACATTTATGATTTTTAATATATACATGTATATATTATATATTATATAATTATATATTACATTTATATTATATGTAATGTACATGTATATATTATATACATATATATAATTATATATATTATATAGAGAGAGATATATATCTTGCTAGGGTGTGTGGATGCTGGAATATAACGATTTTGCACTTAACAGGACAATGAATTTTGTTATACTACAGTTAATATTAGTTTTGTGTTCAAAACAGCTGTGCCTTTTCATGCCACAAAATATTTTCTGTCTACTTTCTGAGTAGCAGAATTAATTCATTTTTTTAACAAAACGATGTATGTCAAGTGTTCAGTAGTCACATGAGGAGAATGCTTCCTTTGTGCCTGGCACTGTTTCTTGTGCTTTGCATTGACTAATTCAATTCTCACAACAACCCTGTAAGATAAATGCCATTACTTACCCCCATTTACAGATGAGGAAACTGAGGCAAAGAAAGATTGAAGAATTTATTTATGATCATACAGCTGCTAGTGGCAGAGCCAACATATAAACCCAGGCCATCTGGCTTCTGAAGCATTGCATTAAACCTGTGCTTTTAGGTGTTCAGGGTAGCTTCTGGCTCTAGGGCAGAGGTCAGGAAACTTTTTCTATAAAGGGCCAGATAGTAAATATTTTAGGCTTTGTGGGCTAAGAGGTAAAACTGAGATTGTTATGTAGATACTTAAATAACTAGAGAGAAATAAAATTTGCACGAAAATTTTATTGACAAAATTCAAAACAATAATTTAGAACAATTTTTTTTGTAATACGGGTTTACTAATGAAAAGAATTAAATATTTACAGGGAGGATCAAAGTTAATGTTTCGTGTCATTAAAGTTGATTGTAAGTACTCATTTGTTAATGCTGATCTGTAATAAGATTTTATGTATTTTACTTCTGAAAATTCCTTGCAGATAGGTATTGTCAAATACTTACATTAATCCATGAGAATATGATTTTTGTTGAGCATATTCATCACTTGAAAGGTTACTTCTTCTCTGGATATTTTCCTTTTAGCATGTTATTACATTGCAGCTTAATCACTTCCAATTGAAGACTAGGCAGAAGCTCCTCAATTGCACTGTTAAATTGATTTTGAAAAATGGAAATTTCCTTTACATTTGCAAACTCCAAAAAATACTGCAGGCACTATGGTGTGAGCTACAAATTTGTGTGAGAGTGGAGATCTCGCTTCTTTGTCTTACCTTTTGATAGCACAGGAAATGTGTAAAGCAGCTTGTTGTTACTTGTAATTCAAACAATGTTGTCATCAAAATGACTTATGTTTTGCTTGTAAACACGTTTTGCCTTGTAATTTTGGCTTGAATTCATTTCAAAATTTTATTAAGTCTTGAGCAAAAGCTAAATTCCAAAGCCATTCAGTGTTCCATAATAGTGATTGAGGACATGTCTTCTTTTTCAGAAAAATGTCAATATCAGCCCTGAACGCAAAAGCTCACAATAGAACTAACACTATTATGCCAATGTGGTTGGGCAAATCAGCATATTCATCTTCTGTATCTGACAAAAGATAACTGAACCATTGATGTTTAATCTATCAGAAACTATGAGAGCAAATGAAGTTCACCATTGCTACCAGTAGTTCAGTAATACAAAATTGAATCAAATATATCCCACAAAGTACCTGCTGATGAATAATACAGTAAATAACCATAGATTTTAAATACCTTCTTACCTTTTCACAGGCTTTATAAATTTGACAAACGTAATCATTTTGCTTCACACATTTTTAACACCACCAGTTGTAACACATCTTAGCAGATTCTACTTCAGGTTGCATGAAATTTGTGTTTTCTTCTTATAAAATATTCATGCTTGTAATTGTGCCACACAGATAATTCATAGAGACTAATTTCAGTCACTTCAACGTTGGCATTGACTTATCAAATAAGCAATAACTAGGCAGTGTCAGTAACATCTGTTGACTCATCAAGAGCCAAGGAAAACCACTCAGGGTCATTTGCCTTGTTTTTTATTGACTGTTGATGTTGTTCCCAGTGTTCTCAATTCTTTAAGCAACCATTCTTGCCAAAAGGCTAATTTAATAGTCTTAAGTTTACTTTGGACACAGTCCTTCAGCCGATAGAATCAAACACAATTTAGTTATCGTTAGTAAAATGTTTTCCTTGCTTGGTTAACATCTGAGTCACTTTGGCTGCAACTTTATTTTCATTTTTGAGTTTGTTTTTTTTTTTTTTTGAGACTGAGTCTCATTCTTTTGCCCAGGCTGGAGTGCAGTGGCACAATCTCAGTTCACTGCAACCTCCACCCTGCAGGTTCAAGCGAGTCTCCTGCCTCAGCCTCCCAAGTAGCTGAGATTACAGGCACATGCCACCACACCTAACTAATTTTTATGTTTTTAGTAGAAATGGGGTTTTACCATGTTGTCCAGGCTGGTCTTGAACTCCTGACCTCAAGTGATCCACCCACTTCAGCCTCCCAAAATGCTTGGATTACAGGCATGAACCACTGCATCTGACCTCCCTATAGTATTCTTTAAGAACAGCTATAATGACATTGCATATTAAACATCATACTCTGACATCTAATCTGATTTTTAAAAATTCATATACTAATGTGCCTTAAAAATGTCACTTCAAGTCTACTTTTCTTTTTTTCTCTTGTTTTGATGTTATGGGTAAGCACTAGTAATAAAAAATTTAAAAATATTGTGGTATGACAACATATGTGGCACTCAAAATGCTGGTAACTGCATTACTGCAGTTTTTAGTGTGCCAAGTAGCAGTGCAAAATGATGACAGCACCACATAAGTCTCCTTTGCATTTGTTCAACTCTGCCATTCTAATGTGAAAGCAATCATAGACAGTACCTAAACGAATGAGTGTGGCCATGTTCCAATAAAATTTCATGAGCACTGAAAGTTGAATTTTACATAATTTTGATGTGTTACAAAATACTACTGTGTTAGCCATTAGATTTTTTCAGCCATTAGAAAATGTGAAACTGTTCTTATGAGCTGGCTGGATTTGGCTTGTGGACCAAATTTGTGACCCCTATTCCAGAGTATTTTCGAGTCAGTTAATCCATGTTTGCCCATTCCTAATTTTATAAACCACATTCAAACCTGTTAATTCGCTGTTATCATTCTCATTTTGCCATTTAGATTTTAAAATGAAGAGCAGTGTTTTGTTAGAAAAAACAAAATGTTTACCATAACAAGAAAGATGTGTAGACAAGAAAGATATTTATGTAGACTCTTTGTTTGTTAAATTTTGAAGCCAGGTGATGCATTGTTAGCTTTGACAACTGACTTAAATTTTTGTATAATTATTTATCTTTGCATTTTGCTCAGGTAAATTATCTTCCCAGAGTCTAGAAATAAAGATATCCCTGATCCTGTTTAAGAGCATAAATAATACTCTCAATGTAAATTGTTTTGAAATAAGATCTTAAAAATACAAAATGTAGACAATTAATATTCAGGTGCTTACTTTTGAGCCAATATGTAGCAGAGAAAAACTAATTTCTCTGTGGCAGTATTTTTATTTTTGGCATTTCCCAGGAATTAACTGAAGACTAAAACTCATATGTGAAGTGTAATGATACTAATCAAAGAGTCAGTAAAATTTCCATTTGGCTACCATGTATGTGTGTATATATTTATGTATGTATGTGTGTGTTACATATTTGAGACAGGGTCTCACTCTATTGCCCCAGGCTGGAGTGCAGTGGCATGATCTCAGCTTACTGCAGCCTCAGTCTCCCAGGCTCAAGCGATCCTCCCACCTCGGCCTCCCGAGTACCTGGGACTACAGACACCACCACACCTGGCTAATTTTTTTATTTTTTATAGAGACACAGTCTTTCCATGTTGCCTATGTTGGTCTTGAACTCCTGGGCTCAAATAATTTTCCCACCTTGGCCTCCTGTAGTGCTGGGATTACGGGCATAAGCCACTGTGTCAGGCCCCATGTATGTTAATAGTGAATGTTTGGCTTTTCATTTGTTACTTTCAGCTATTAAAGGATACCTATTACAGACACAGGAATTTACATTTTCAAAGTCATTTTTGACACATCAGTGCTGCATCTACTTTTCTCCTTTTAGCACATTTGATATTGATACTTCAGAGAAACTTTTTTAACTACCCTTAAAATCTTGTCAATGACCATTAACTGCCAATCATCACCTCATTTGCTTTTTTTGACAACATACTACTAGAAACCTAGGCTGTGAGTGTAAAACCATAACTGTTAGAATCATTTTTTTGGCAATAGCTCACATTCTGTTAAGAGTCATTTGCTTTAATCAAAGATCATGATTTATTATATATTTTTTATAAGTAGGGATGGGGCCAAGATTATTCCTTTGGCACAGCAGTAAGTGTGCTCAAGATCTTTGCCTGTAAGCTTGAATATTTGGCTTAAATTTTGTGCATATGAATACTGTTAAAGGTATATTTGACTACATTTTGAAAGGAAAAAGGTAGTCCTGCTAAAATTGACATTTAGGGATATTTTAATCTATGTATTTGGTAAAGTAATTAGTGAAGTATTAGTTATAAAAATTTTAAGGAAAACATTTAAAAGCAAAATAGTCGTATCAGATAAATAGAGTAGAATACACTAAAGATAAAACAAGTCTCTGTTACAAATGAAGTTGTCTGTACAGACGACTGAGATATTTTAATTTTATTTACATAAAAATGCTGTTCAATATCTAATGATTTCTGTTGTTTGTATTCTGTACTTTAGAGTAATAAAATAAGTTTGAGTATCTCATTAGTTCACTTTCAAAATTGATCATTTCAGGGCAC